CGCGGCACTGCACTCTATCCTGGGCGACAGAGCCAAGACTCCATTTAAAAAAAAAAAAAAAAAACAACACAAAAGGAAAGAGTAACCGAAAACCGAAAGCAAACTTGTAATTATAGCTTAAAGCACAACTGCAAGCCTTTTTCCCCAAGGGTATCTAAGAACCCAAGCTAAATTTGTCTGATGGAGCGTCTATACTCACACGCAAAAAGCCTAGGGAGCTTAGCTTACCTTTTCCCGCCGTCTTCCCTCCTAATGGAGGCCGGCCGGAGTCCACCCAAAAGACTACAAGCAAAATGCACAGGCTCTTTCTCTGGAAGCGTGAGTGGCTCTGAAAAGAGCCTTTGGATTGCTGGCAGCTGCGAGAGCTCACTTGGAGCTGGTGTACTTGGTGACGGCCTTTGTGCCCTCGGACACGGCGTGCTTGGCCAGCTCCCCGGGCAGCAGCAGGCGCACGGCCGTCTGGATCTCCCTGGAGGTGATGGTCGAGCGCTTGTTGTAATGCGCCAGGCGGGAAGCCTCGCCAGCGATGCGCTCAAAGATGTCATTGACGAAGGAGTTCATGATGCCCATGGCCTTCGATGAGATGCCGGTGTCGGGGTGGACTTGCTTCAGCACCTTGTACACGTAGATAGAGTAACTCTCTTTGCGGCTGCGCTTGCGCTTCTTGCCGTCCTTTTTCTGGGCCTTGGTTACGGCTTTCTTGGAGCCCTTTTTGGGGGCAGGAGCAGATTTAGCCGGGTCGGGCATGGCGGAGGAGAGTGAAAGAGCACTCAAATAACAAGAATGAGGACAAGCTGGGTTATGCCCTATTTATTTACAAGTCTATATGCAGATGAGATTGAGAAATTCTTCTGTCTGATTGGAAGTTACTCAGATGACGTTAATATCAATATAGTCCAATCAAAACACGTATATTCAGAAAGCTCATTTGCATTAAGAGGAAGCTGCAAGCTTAGCCAATGGCCCAGCTTCTTTTTCGCGCCCAGCAGCTGCTATAAAATGCGCGTCCCTGTAGGTTCCTTTCACTCACTTTCTGACTTAGGCCACAGGTCGTTTTACCATGTCTGGACGTGGCAAGCAGGGCGGCAAGGCTCGCGCCAAGGCCAAAACCCGCTCCTCTAGAGCTGGGCTCCAATTTCCTGTAGGACGAGTGCACCGCCTGCTCCGCAAGGGCAACTACGCTGAGCGGGTCGGGGCCGGCGCGCCGGTTTACCTGGCGGCGGTGCTGGAGTACCTAACTGCCGAGATCCTGGAGCTGGCGGGCAACGCAGCCCGCGACAACAAAAAGACCCGCATCATCCCGCGCCACTTGCAGCTGGCCATCCGCAACGACGAGGAGCTCAACAAGCTGCTTGGTAAAGTTACCATCGCTCAGGGCGGTGTTCTGCCTAACATCCAGGCCGTACTGCTCCCCAAGAAGACTGAGAGCCACCACAAAGCTAAGGGCAAGTAAGGGCTGAACTTTAAAAATGTAAACTTACAAGACAAAAGGCTCTTTTCAGAGCCACCCACCATTTCTACGGAAGAACTGAGCACTCTGTTC